ATCTTATTTATGGATATAATTTTTTCTAGTCATTTATTTTCTCAAGCAATGCTGCAACAAATATCTTTTCACATAAGTCTTTGTGTACAAGTGTAAACATATAGCTTGGACAAATTTATAAAAAATACAATTGTTGGGTCAAAGGGTATGAATATTTGTATTTGAGAGATACTGGGAAATTGCCCTCTAAATATGTTTACAATCTCATCAGTAGTGTTTGAGAGTGCTTGTTTCTTCACAACTTTGCCCACACCATGTATTATTGTTTTGACCTTCGGTATTTGGAGAGGGAAAACTTTTTTCTTTTTTTTTTCTTTTGAGACGGAGTCTCGCCCTGTCGCCCAGGCTGGAGTGCAGTGGCGCGATCTCGGCTCACTGCAAGCTCCACTTCCCGGGTTCACGCCATTCTCCTGCCTCAGCCTCCCGAGTAGCTGGGACCACAGGCGCCCGCCACCGCGCCCGGCTAATTTTTTGTATTTTTAGGAGAGACGAGGTTTCGCCGTGTTTGCCAGGATGGTCTCGATTTCCTGACCTCCTGATCCACCTGCCTCGGCCTCCCAAAGTGCTGGGATTACAGGCGTGAGCCACTGCGCCCGGCCGAGAAAATTTTTTTCATTTACATTTTTAAAAATTATAAGTACCATTGAGAAATAATACTTCTTAAAAATTATAGATTAGTAACGAAACAGAATTTCCTAAAGTCATATGTGACTTTGGCTTTCTTTTGGGTGAAGGATCCCAGATAATGTACTTTTCTAGAAAGGAAATTTAATTCTGTTGCTAGGGTTCTTACAAAATGTGTAACCATAAACTATTTTAATAAGAGACAGTTTCGTAGATAGGTTTCATTTTTCGAAAAAGGGGAAGAAACACCATTCTGTGGCTTGATGTGGCTTTGTCAGTTACTGCCTCCCCACCTCCCGGGACTTCCCACTGCCTCTTTAGCACAAATCGGACTTGAACAAAAACAACTCTTTTTCCATGGGACCAATTATAAAAAGAATGGCTTTGCACTGAGCAGCTCAGTCTACTGGTCTCATCAGTGAAAGGCTTGTGAAAATTTCTGGAAAGAGCATTGGCTGGCTTGTTCATCTCTCTGTTTGGTCAGTTGCTGTGTTTCTGCCGGATCAGATGAGCAGATTGGTTAGTGAAGGTAAGAAAAAGAAAGCAAAGGACCCTAGAACTTATATTGATATTTTATAACATTTCTTGCATAGGTCAGTGTGAGAAGAAGATTGTTTCTGAGCTTGAGAAGCTTCTGGAGGATTGAAGAGTATTTGAAGTCTGTGTCAAACATCCATATCATAAGTGGAATTTTGGAGATATTCAAAGGTAGTACACTAATTCTATTATCTCAGAGCAAATCCCCATTCTTACTCATCAATTCTCTTTCCAGAATGCTGTCAGAAGGGTATCTCAGTGGACTTGAGTACTGGAATGACATCCACTGGAGTTGTGCCTCTTATAATGAGCAGGTGGCTGGGGAAAAGGAAGAGGAGACAAATTCTGTTGCTACCCTTTCCTATTCCTCTGTGGATGAAACACAAGTCAGAAGTCTCTACGTGAGCTGCAAATCATCTGGCAAGTTTATCTCTTCAGTGCATTCAAGAGAGAGCCAACATAGCAGAAGTCAGAGAGTCACAGTGCTGCAGACAAACCCCAATCCTGTGTTTGAAAGCCCAAACTTGGCTGCAGTTGAAATATGTAGAGATGCCAGCAGAGAGACCTACTTGGTTCCATCTTCTTGCAAAAGTATTTGCAAGAATTATAATGACTTACAGATTGCAGGGGGCCAGGTGATGGCCATTAATTCAGTGACAACAGATTTTCCCTCTGAGAGCAGTTTTGAATATGGCCCTTTGCTGAAGTCATCTGAGATTCCTTTACCCATGGAGGATTCCATTTCTACTCAGCCCAGTGACTTTCCCCAAAAACCTATCCAGCGGTACTCATCCTATTGGAGAATAACAAGCATCAAAGAGAAAAGCAGCTTGCAAATGCAGAATCCTATTTCTAATGCAGTTCTGAATGAGTACCTGGAGCAGAAGGTTGTGGAGTTATATAAACAGTACATTATGGACACCGTGTTTCATGACAGTTCTCCTACCCAGATTCTGGCGTCTGAACTCATCATGACAAGTGTAGACCAAATCAGTCTTCAAGTGTCTAGAGAGAAGAATCTGGAGACCTCAAAAGCCAGAGATATAGTCTTTAGCCGCCTATTGCAATTGATGTCAACTGAAATTACTGAAATTAGCACTCCTAGTCTCCATATTTCTCAGTATAGCAATGTAAATCCATAGAGAGGATGCTTCCATTACTGTCTCGCATTTACTTAAACATGAAGCAACACTTTATCCATTTATTCTGAGAATGTGCAGGAGGGGTTAGTGAAGGGGAATTAAGGGCTAGAGAAGTAAAGATCAGCTGGAAGTCATGTGTGAATCATGGAGAAATCTCATAATATTACACTTGATGAAGGAATATGGTAAGAGGAGCCATAAGGAATGATTTCAAAGAGAGGTGTGTACAGCAAGGAAGCAAAAATAAAAATGATCAAAAAAGAAACGGTTAATTCATTTGAAGAAACATAGGAATTAAAAAAGAAGACAGTCAAATGAGATGAAACAAAAAGGCCAAAAGGTGGCCGGGTGTAGTGGCTCACGCCTGTAATCCCAGCATTTCGGAGGCTGATGTGGGTGGATTACCTGACGTCAGGAATTCGAGACCGGCCTGGCCAATATGGTGAAACCCCATCTCTACTAAAAATACAAAAAATTAGCTGGACATGGTGGTGGGTACCTGTAATCCCAGCTACTAGGGAGGCTGAGGCAGGAGAATCTCTTGAACCTGAGAGGCAGAGGTTGCAGTGAGCCGAGGTCGCTCCATTGCACTCCAGCCTGGGCAACAAGAGTGAGACTCCCGTCTCAAAAAAAAAAAAAAAGTCAAAAGGTTTCAGGGTAAAGAGTTAAGAAT